TTAAAATTTTTAATTTAAATATTTAAATATTTAATTTTAAATATTCAGTACTTGTACCATTATTTTCATTTTGAAAATGTATCTATCTTATAATGATTTGGCTTTATAACTTATAAAGACATGTAACTTACTTTATCCTTTAAAATAATATTTTACTAACAATATTAGCGTGTAGCTACATATCATATTTAAGAAACAGCAATCTACTAAGAAATGTGCCCAGGTCAAAAATAGAATAAGCCAATTGAAATAAAATATTATAGCAAATGATCAGTATACATCTACCAAATAAAAGGGTTATGAAAGGTGAAGACCAAGTAGTAATCTCCAAAAGTAATACAATGATTACTGATTGAAGTTTTATACCCGAGACTAAGCTACTATAATGAAATGTTTAAAAAATATTTTAGGGTATTATCACCTTAGGTCAATCTGATTATTATTTTGAATGAATGAATGAATGAAATGAATGAATACCCAAATGAATGAATACTGAAGTCATGACAATGTTTAACACCTTGAGATGCTCACAACAATTTGGAATACCCAGAGAAGATGACTTGAATACAAACAAACTATTTAAAATTCACTGTGGCTCACAGTAAAGATGCAGTGGGTTTCTATTTGTAGAACAAAGAATCTCAATCAAAAACCTATATATGACTAAAATATTCTCAAATGCAATTATCAAGGCTTTAGAAAGCATATATACTTTTTACTATGTAATTCTTTCCTGTTCCCCCACCTCCCTGCATTTTTTTTTAATGTTTGGCATAAGTGACCAACAAACCAGAATAGAATACACATTTTTAAAATACTAATTTACACATATTCTATTTAAGAACAACATACAACCACTCATAAATTTAGCCTTTTTAAAAGTGTCCTTTATATAAAACAGTGGGGAGCGGGGGAAATCCCTGCTATACATATGAAGCACAGTTTAAGCCCAATACAACTGACCAATCAAAATTAGTGAATACACTGCATCTCTCTGCAGTGGAGAGAAGCGACAAGGTAGGCTGTCATTCTGCAAAAGCTGCCCGAACAGGCTTTCCTCTGAAAAGCAGTGCCGTTCCTTTTTAGAAAGACTGAATCTAAATGTTGTCTCTGGAGACAAGAAGCCTTCAGTATGTTAAATTACTTTCATTATGTATTTTCAGATGCTTATTGATTCCACAGTAGGAAGAGTGAGAGACTGCAGCAGCCTCTAAGCAGCACTACATGTTCCATACATTAGCAGTACTGCTGAAACAATGGCACACTACAGACACATATTTTCATTAAGGTCATTTTCGAAGAGATGTTTATGACCCTCTTCCCCCAGTCCTCTACTAACAAGTGAACAAAATGAATCAATCCAAACTGGAAATGCTTCAACTACATCAAGAATTTATCAAATCTTTAGCAGAGGTAAGATTTGTTCCTATTATAGTATACAGCTGTATTTCTTAACCAATTTTCTTCTTTTCACAAGGGCCAATAGCAGCTAATTCAGTATTTACAACTGACAATATGAAGAATGCAATTGACTGAGCATCTCCCTAGCTGTCTGAACTACGAACTGCAAGATGTTCTTGTAACACGACTTTAAGACATTAAGGAGTTAAAACCAGGGAATAGGTCTACATTACTGATGGAATATAAAAAATCAACTGTATCCTAAGAAGATGCTACATAAAATAACCACAAAAAGAAAAACAATATAACTGTAAAAGCCTGAAAAGAATTTTTAAAAGGGGAAGTTTATACTTTCATATACCAGAATTGTGGAAGTTACTGATTCTGGAAGACATAATGAAACATGAATTTCCAAAAAGAAAAGAAAATACTTTATCAGCACACAAAAGGAAGATTTAGGAAGTGTTTTCTGCACTAAATATTCAGATATTCATATCAATTGGTATGACTAATGGATTTTTCTATCTGACTTTTATGACCAATTATGTATCCTCTTCTAATGAAAACAAACAAAATTAAACAGCAGATGGTTTTTATCAAAAGGACATGGCCTGGATTTATAATATAAAGCAAGTTATGTGATCAAGAAATCATTTCAAAATAGTGAGCACTGCTATTAAAAACAGATTTACAATGGTAACAAAAGGATGTCTAAATATATTTTAGAAGCTACAAACGTTATGTTTCCTTTTTTGTTTTCACATATTCTGGAAAATAAAGAAATATTATCATGTACTCCATCAAAGGGAAACATAATTCCTATCATCTGAGGAAATTCCTCTTGGCCGTGACTTTTTAAAGCAAAACAAATACAAATATTATGTACTGTTCTTTAGAAATCCATCAGCCAACTAAATCTCATAATGCATGCAGTTGAAGTATTGGAGAGAAAACGAAAGAATTCCTACAAGACATGAAATAAAACACAGCTACTTCACTGTTGTCAGGTAAAAATTCATGTCAAAATCTGTCAATGATATCATGTATCAATTTGCCAAAAACTGTCATAGTGAACCAAAAGGCCCATAAGGCAACAGCAAACAGGTAGGTCAGAAGATGCATGCACCCCACCACACTGTTTAACATTTACGAAAGAACAGAATCTTGCTCTAGAGAAAATGTATTTTTCTTAATCATCATTTAACTTGACATTTCTGCTTTATTTAATTATAAATCTAACTGATGTGACAAAGACCTGATGTTTAATCTGTCAGTTCAGAAAATTTGGCACACTTAAAATTTTCCATTTTTATAGGATTTCAATGTTAGCTAAGACCTTAACTTACTCGAATAAATATACCTCTAGTAATACTTCATACTAATTCAAAAGAAATAATGTTACCATTTGTGTTTCTGCAATATTATTCCCAAAAAAGTTCATAAATAAAACTGTATTCTAAAACTTGTCAAATATAACATTAAGTGAAAGTTAACATGAATTTTGAAAATTATTAGCTTTTATAATTTATGTTGAATATGATTTTGCAGTTGAAATGCTGTATTTGAAATGTGAAATATAGTTGGTTGTATGAGTTCATATTTTAAAATGAATATACTGATTAACTGACATTTTAGCCCAGAACATTAGACATTATTTTTTACAAATTATTCTAAACCCCTATATATTAAAATATAGATTTGCATGAATTAGCAAAAGCGTTTGTATTTTTTTTTAATTTTTCTTCAAAATTAGACAATGGGTGATATATACAAAAGGCTTCACAGGTAATGTGTAACTTTAAAAGCTTCCTCAAAAAACGGGCTTCACATACTCCTTTTCCCTAAAATTTCATCTTTTACTTTAAAAACTCAGTTTAAACAATGTCAACTGATATATTCCTTTAAACTACTTCAAAAATGGCTATTTCTTAATGTGATATTAAATTTCAATTTTCTGTTTCCACAAGATACAAGAGGGTGTGGTCACAAAATAAATCATTTCATAGGAGTGATTAATGCTCTTTTACCAAGCTTTGTAGCTTTTTATTTTAGCATAATGTCCCACTTCTTCTAATTTTTAAGTTTGCCAACTGCAAAGTTCAGTGAGCATTGTAACTGTGATATGTAAAATATTAATCACTGGCCTATTTCTGTGGGAAATAACCCCAAATATCACCAAGCACATTGTTGACTTCTGAATATGAATTCAATCAACATGGATAAAGCATCTTAAACTAGTGCTCTGTACCATTTGTCATTTTAAATGAACACTTGTCCTGTTCATTTGAAATCTCACAGGAATAATTACACCTACACTCATTATGCTAGAGCATATTAAAATAGCATTCATTTGGTACCTACTCACAACATTTAAATGAAATTTTAAGACACTGGGCTGAAATTAATTTTGTATGCTAGGAAGTTTTATCATACAAAAATACACTTTATCTCAAATAATAAGCTTGAAATACTCAAATGAGAAAAGCCCTTTAGCATATTAACTTTGCACTACAGAGGAACAATTTCCATAGTTATTTCTTCAAAAGGAAAACACAATTTTCTTTTATATCAAAACAATGCAAACTTGATGGTTCTTAATTCTACATTTTCTATTAATAGTTTACAAACTTAAAAATTAAACTAAGTACACAATTGAAAGATTTTTTTTCTTACAAAGAACACGTTATACGTCATTTAAATTGCCAAATATCAAATAGTTTATTCTATTTCACTTTCTAGGGAAAAAAACCAACTGCTCCAAAAGAATGTGTTTTTCTCCCATTCTGGAAATCAACATGCAGTCTGAATCTAACATTACAGTGCGAGATGACATTGATGACATCAACACCAATATGTACCAACCACTATCATATCCGTTAAGCTTTCAAGTGTCTCTCACCGGATTTCTTATGTTAGAAATTGTGTTGGGACTTGGCAGCAACCTCACTGTATTGGTACTTTACTGCATGAAATCCAACTTAATCAACTCTGTCAGTAACATTATTACAATGAATCTTCATGTACTTGATGTAATAATTTGTGTGGGATGTATTCCTCTAACTATAGTTATCCTTCTGCTTTCACTGGAGAGTAACACTGCTCTCATTTGCTGTTTCCATGAGGCTTGTGTATCTTTTGCAAGTGTCTCAACAGCAATCAACGTTTTTGCTATCACTTTGGACAGATATGACATCTCTGTAAAACCTGCAAACCGAATTCTGACAATGGGCAGAGCTGTAATGTTAATGATATCCATTTGGATTTTTTCTTTTTTCTCTTTCCTGATTCCTTTTATTGAGGTAAATTTTTTCAGTCTTCAAAGTGGAAATACCTGGGAAAACAAGACACTTTTATGTGTCAGTACAAATGAATACTACACTGAACTGGGAATGTATTATCACCTGTTAGTACAGATCCCAATATTCTTTTTCACTGTTGTAGTAATGTTAATCACATACACCAAAATACTTCAGGCTCTTAATATTCGAATAGGCACAAGATTTTCAACAGGGCAGAAGAAGAAAGCAAGAAAGAAAAAGACAATTTCTCTAACCACACAACATGAGGCTACAGACATGTCACAAAGCAGTGGTGGGAGAAATGTAGTCTTTGGTGTAAGAACTTCAGTTTCTGTAATAATTGCCCTCCGGCGAGCTGTGAAACGACACCGTGAACGACGAGAAAGACAAAAGAGAGTCTTCAGGATGTCTTTATTGATTATTTCTACATTTCTTCTCTGCTGGACACCAATTTCTGTTTTAAATACCACCATTTTATGTTTAGGCCCAAGTGACCTTTTAGTAAAATTAAGATTGTGTTTTTTAGTCATGGCTTATGGAACAACTATATTTCACCCTCTATTATATGCATTCACTAGACAAAAATTTCAAAAGGTCTTGAAAAGTAAAATGAAAAAGCGAGTTGTTTCTATAGTAGAAGCTGATCCCCTGCCTAATAATGCTGTAATACACAACTCTTGGATAGATCCTAAAAGAAACAAAAAAATTACCTTTGAAGATAGTGAAATAAGAGAAAAATGTTTAGTGCCTCAGGTTGTCACAGACTAGAGAAAAGTCTCAGTTTCACCAAATCCACATTCAAATGAGTTTTAAATTTAAATTGTAAAAACTGATATTACTGCCAAATATAAGAAAAATATTTTAAGTATTGGTTATGTTGTAAATTTTCAATGTGAATGTCAATTAGATAGGTCATATATATTCAATTTCTTCATTACTTAATGTATTTGTTGCATGGCAGTTTGTTAAAGTACTATCATGTGTATATTTTGTCAATATTATGTCCAACAGAAAATATTCATGTAAGTCATATTTTTTAAGGAATAAATACATAGCCTTAAAACAGTGTATAACTTTAAAATGTAACTGACATAGGTATCCTTGCTTTATTTTTTAAGTTAAAATGCATTGTTTCTAAGCCACAAACTACAGATATATTTAGATTACAACTGGAGTAGCATTTTAATCTAAAAACCAAAATTATGGGCTCAAAACAATCCAGTATTTTCCATACCACTATGCTATGTTTCCTGGTATAGTGTATTTGCTATATTTGATGCATCACAAATAATTAAGTACGTATGAAGCTTTATTCTTTTAAATGTAAAAAATCATAGAATTTATCAAAATTTTAAAATTAATGAACCAAAAAAACCTCTGTATACACACCAAAATAGAGAAACTTTAAAATTCATGCTTACTAGGAAAAAAAAGATTGATTTTCTAAGTTCAAGGACAGTATGCCTATAATATACAAATGAAATGAAACTAAAGGGAAGGAAGAATACTAAAACACCAGCCTCTTTCTTCCTTCCTCACTTTGCTTAAGTCTAAGCCAAATGCTCTGGATTAATATAGTGCAATGATTTTAAAAAAAAAAAAAAAAAAAAAAAGAACAGTACATCAAAATAAGCTGACTTCCTAACTTTATTCAACTCAGCTCTTTTGTATAATAGAAAGTTAACTACCCAAATCTGAATACCAGGAATGAAAAAAAAAAGACTTTAAATCATTATAGAAAAGTCTAACAAAGCCTCTAATATTAGATACATACAACTTTAGGGTAATACACTTTATACAATGTTCCCACCAAATCATAGCTCCCAAGTAATTCAAAATGAGTTGTTTTATTTCCACACTGAAATCACTAAGGTAACAATAAGTCTTGTCACTTTTCTACCGTACCATCACTTAATTTAACTTTAGGCATTTTTCTCTCCCACCCTCAATTCATGTGGGAAAATCATGAAATTACTAACCCTAACTACAGATTACAAGAATTGGGAACCTCATATCAAACAAATATTTTCCAATTGTTATAATGTAATAATCTATCGATAAGTGTCAATATCACTATCAGAAATTTAGCAATAAGTTATTTAAAATAGGAAAATACTGCATTGTAATTGGTCAGCTGAACAACTTTTATTCTATTTTCTGAAACTGTATCCACTAAACCAAGTAGCAATTCATTTTTAAAGAAAATATTAAATGTCTAAAAATTCAATAATATATCACTTTTATATAAATAAATGAGATTTATCCAGTCTAGTTTACTGAATACCCTAATCCTTGGAGAAATGAATACCATGCAGTAGCTTGAACTCACTAAGGTTACATGACAAATTAAATAGTAATTTACTTCTGATAATAATGTTAACATAATGTCAAATCTTGGCAAAAGCCCAATTTCCTTCTGTCTTATTTTCTACTGTTTTTTGGAATTTAAAAAAATGCTTCAATTTGACAAAATGTAGCATAAGCAAGTAAGATATTTTTTGAAACCCCAAAGAGAAATTAACACTTCAGGCACAAAAGGATTAAGAAAATTTTCGTTTAGTAAATACATTTGGCACAGACCAGCTCCTAATCTTCTTTTATTTTTTACCCCAGGAAATAAAACAAGCTCATTAATATCTTCATTTAAGAATTTAAAAAATGAATTTTATAATTGGACTCCCAAGCATAAATTAAAATTTTAATATCTAGTTTTATAATCTCAATAAAAATTAGACTATTTTTAGAACCTTCATATTAAGAAAAACTCCCTTGTGTTTTAAATATTTTTACTCTTCAGGTTTATAACTATGCCAAAGAACTCAGTATAAAAAAGAGATTTCTAATATATTTGTCTAAACTGCTTTCATGCCTTCTTGTCCTCTGTAATAAGAAATTAAATAAGAAATAAATGGTAAATATTATATTGCCCTTTAAACTGCTATCATTTCTATACTTGACACTGAAGCAGACATTTAACAAGCATTGTTGACCATCCGTAATGATCTTTCAGGTATACAAAAGTGCATCAACTGATTTACGACAAAGAAAACTCATACCTATCAGAAAACTTCTAACAGCTTTTTAATGTGCTAAGTAGTATATAATATGTAAACCAAAATAATATGTGTTAAAAATTTAGCTTCAAGAACAAGTCACAACTATGTTTCCAACTACTGACCTCAGCTTAAATGTGAGAATGAGAAGCTTAGACAACTTTTTGTATTAAACATCTGTTCTATGAAAAGACGAAATATTTCTATTTTCTTTACGTTGGTCTTCATTA